CCTCCACTGTGTCTTCTAGAAGGGAAGAGCAAAAGGCTTTTAAAATCATGTTCTAAGAAGAGGGCTACAGAAGCAACAGAGAAGGCGTGGAAAAGTGTCTAGCTGCGTTTTGCTTATAACGGCTGGAGCTTTAAGAGTCAGCAGCTTTAAACGTAAACAAGCCAGGGTTGTCTTGAGCCGGGGACCTTGGGCTGATGGGGGTGGAAGGTTAACCTCGGCTTGGAGTTAACGAAGCGCAGGAGGCGCGGCCTCGGAGGCTTAAAGCTCAGCTCCACTGAGCCCTCACCGCTGAAGGTTGGCTACAAAAACTGGCTTGGCCAAGTGACGTTTACCTCCTTGGAGGCTCGCGTCCACCTGGACATCAGCGGACGGGTCGAGTTTCATTAACGCCGCGTACTTGAGAAAAGAAGAGGAAAAAGACCACCCAAACTACATAACGAAATCGAGATCATCCTCCTTCCCTCACTCTCTTCCTTCCTCTCTTCTACTTTCTTCATCATGCATTTATTTTTTATTTGTATTTTTTTCCTTTACTTCAACGCCTACCTCTTCCTTGGCCAGCAAATTACCCACCCCGCTGGGGCTCCACCTTTTCATCTCCAGCAGTTCGGGGGCTCTCTCCATTGTGCTCGGGTCCTACAGTGCGCTCGCCCGGCCGCCACCTCTCACCCTCCCTGCCCCCATCAAGCTTCTTCGAGTTCCCAGGCAGCGACTGTCGCGCCCCAGGTCCGGCCTCTCCAGGGCGGCCGCACGCGCCCGCTCCCCCGCCGGGGTCCCCCGCCGCCCCTCCAGCGCCGCCCAGCGTCGCGTCCCCGCGCGGGCCGGTGCGGCGGCAGCAGAGGCTTCCCGGGTGGCCCGGCCTCCCGAGGGTCGCCCCGCCCCGGCCCAGCTCCGCCCCCGGCCGCTGCTCCCTGATTGGCCGCCCCCCCACCTCTCCAGGGCTCCTCTCCTCCTCCTCGCCCAATGGGCACCGGCACCTGGTCCAAAAATTCCCCTGAGGGGACCGAGGGGGCTCGGCCACTTCCAGCTCCCGCCGGGCGGCTGTGACGGCCGCAGCGGGTCGCAGAGCAGGGAGTGGACACGGAGTGGGGAGCGGAGAGGGAAGGAGGAGGAGGAGGAGCAAAGGTGTTGGAGAGAAAACTTCAGAAAGGAACAGGAAACCTGCCGGGGAGGCGGCGGCGGCTGCGGCTTCTCTGGGCGCCTGGGCTGCGCTCTTCGCGGGGTGTCCGCAGCTGCGGCTTGGCCCCGGTCTGGCTTCCCCGGCGCGCACGCACGGCTGAGCCGCGACGCTCAGTGGCTCGGGCCGTGCCCTCCGCCGCGGCTCTTGGCCGCTGTAGTCCCGCGATCCGATCCGCTTCTGCCGCGGCGGCTCCCTGGAGAGAGGGCGGCGAGGGCGCAGGGAAGAAGAGGGACGTCCACTGTGGAACATGAAGCAGCATGACTGAGAAAATGTCCAGCTTCCTCTACATAGGGGACATCGTGTCCCTGTACGCGGAGGGCTCGGTCAACGGCTTCATCAGCACCTTGGGGTAAGCGGGAGACGAGGGCTGGGCAGCGCTCGTGTTAACAATGTAAACATGCTTTTCCTTCTAGGTTAGTGGATGACAGATGTGTGGTGCACCCAGAGGCCGGGGACCTTGCCAACCCTCCCAAGAAGTTCAGAGGTAAGAAATACATATATTTTTTTAATTGTGTGTTACAGTGTTTTTGTATGTTGGTTTGTCACAGACTGCCTTTTCAAGGTGTGCCCTATGAACAGATATTCTGCCCAGAAGCAATATTGGAAAGCAAAGCAAGCCAAACAAGGGAACCACACCGAGGCAGCCTTGCTGAAGAAACTACAGGTAAGGACCAGGATTCCAATTGTCTGGCTTAGTCTACACTGAATATTTGATAATCATCTTATAGCACGCTGCAGAACTGGAACAAAAACAAAATGAATCGGAGAATAAGAAACTGTTGGGAGAAATTGTAAAATACAGTAATGTTATACAAGTAAGTATTTTCTCTTAAACGAGGTGAGTATTTAAAGGTGGTAATCTATGTCTTTTCCCTATAGCTACTGCATATAAAAAGCAACAAATATCTTACTGTCAACAAGAGATTACCTGCTTTACTGGAGAAGAATGCCATGCGTGTGTCCTTGGATGCTGCAGGAAATGAAGGGTCTTGGTTTTATATTCATCCGTTCTGGAAACTGAGAAGCGAGGGTGACAATGTATGTAATATACAATTAAGAGGGAAATAGTGTGTCTCAATTGTGATTTATTTCTGCTTCCTAGATTGTTGTAGGAGATAAAGTTGTTTTGATGCCTGTGAATGCAGGGCAGCCACTACATGCCAGCAACATAGAGCTTCTTGATAACCCAGGGTGTAAAGAGGTAAGTTCAAGTGGAAAAGGAATGAATGTGTTTCTTATAACTTTGAACGTTTCTTCATTAATAGGTGAATGCTGTCAATTGCAACACCAGCTGGAAAATCACTTTATTCATGAAATATAGTTCCTATCGAGAGGATGTATTAAAAGGAGTAAGTATGTGCTACACAGGACATTTGCTGGGTTTGTTCAGATGTCTCTTGACCTTTTTGCTAGGGGGACGTTGTTAGATTATTTCATGCGGAACAAGAGAAGTTTTTGACTTGTGATGAATATGAGAAAAAACAGCACATTTTCCTTCGTACGACCTTGCGCCAATCAGCTACTTCTGCTACTAGTTCTAAAGCACTCTGGGAAATAGAGGTATGTAAATGTTTTTTGGCACTTAATAAATATTTTGCCATTACTATCGTTGCTCTCTTTGTAGGTGGTTCATCATGACCCATGCCGTGGGGGTGCAGGACAGTGGAACAGCTTGTTCAGATTTAAGCATCTTGCAACTGGAAACTATTTAGCTGCAGAGGTAAGACTAATGGATAAAGTGGTATTAAGTTTAACTTACGGTCTGCTTCTTGCTTTTGTGTTAGATGGAGGGGTGCAGTTGTTTTTTAATTGATTGCGGTACAAGCATGACTTTCACTGCCCAGGTATTTATGATGTTTCTCTCTCTCTATCATTTATGAAAAACTAAATTTTCCTTTGTTTTTCTAGCTTAATCCTGATTATCGAGATGCCCAAAATGAAGGAAAAAATGTGGTGAGTAGAACTGGCTTTTCTCCAACAAATCTTAAAAGTAAATAAACTTGTACTTCCTCAACAGAGAGATGGAGTCCCTCCAACTTCAAAGAAAAAACGCCAGGCAGGGGAGAAGATCATGTATACTTTGGTTTCAGTCCCGCATGGCAATGACATTGCATCCCTTTTTGAACTAGATGCCACAACTCTTCAGAGAGCTGACTGCCTGGTTCCAAGGTAAAAAAAATTATGGTTAAAAGATGTTTCTTTAATTTGTTTTTTTATATTGTTTTGCTTTTAGGAACTCATATGTTCGGTTAAGGCATTTATGCACCAACACATGGGTAACCAGTACTAGTATCCCCATAGACACAGATGAAGAGAGGCCTGTTATGTTAAAGGTAAATGTCACTGAAGATGGTTTAATTTTCAGATAAAACTAAGCTTAATGGAAAAACATTTCAGATTGGAACCTGCCAAACCAAAGAAGATAAAGAAGCGTTCGCAATCGTGTCTGTTCCACTGTCTGAAGTTCGAGACTTAGACTTTGCCAATGATGCCAATAAAGTACTAGCGACCACAGTTAAAAAGCTAGAAAACGGCACAATAACTCAGAATGAAAGGAGGTAACTCTTTAAATTGGTCTTAAATAATCACGTAAAGTAAAATTTCCTTTTCATTTTGTAATAGGTTTGTAACCAAATTATTGGAAGATCTCATATTCTTTGTTGCTGATGTGCCTAATAATGGACAAGAAGTTCTGGATGTGGTTATCACTAAGCCAAACCGAGAGCGTCAAAAATTGATGAGGGAACAAAACATACTGGCACAGGTGAATTTTTTCATGTACTAAATTTGTATATTTCAGAATAGGTGGCTGTTTTTATTCCTGATAGGTATTTGGAATTCTTAAAGCACCCTTTAAAGAGAAAGCAGGAGAAGGCTCGATGCTGAGACTTGAAGATCTGGGGGATCAAAGATATGCACCCTACAAGTACATGCTGCGGCTCTGTTACCGCGTCCTGAGACACTCGCAGCAGGATTACCGGAAAAATCAGGTCAGAGGGTAGCCCCCATTTTAAACTGTTTCCAGTGCATTCTGACAGCCTTTCTTCTTTGCAGGAATATATTGCTAAGAATTTCTGTGTCATGCAGTCCCAGATTGGCTATGATATTTTGGCAGAAGATACTATCACAGCTTTGTTGCACAACAACAGAAAACTACTAGAGAAACATATCACAGCAAAAGAAATAGAAACATTTGTCAGTTTACTCAGGAGAAATCGGGAGCCAAGGTTTGAAATGATTCATGCGGTATTCTTTTCTATCATATTCCATTTAATTTTTTTCTTTTGCCAGGTTTTTGGATTATTTGTCAGATCTGTGTGTGTCTAATACCACTGCTATCCCTGTAACTCAAGAACTCATCTGTAAATTTATGTTGAGTCCAGGCAATGCAGACATTCTCATTCAAACTAAGTAAGCCCAGATAATGGATGCATCATTTTCCTAGTAGATTTTTGTATGTGCTATTTATTTGAAGGGTGGTCTCAATGCAAGCAGACAACCCCATGGAGAGCTCCATCCTTTCAGATGACATTGATGATGAAGAAGTTTGGCTCTATTGGATTGACAGCAACAAGGAACCTCATGGCAAAGCTATCAGGCACCTTGCTCAAGAGGCAAAAGAAGGCACCAAAGCTGACTTAGAAGTTCTTACCTATTACAGGTTAAGTATTATAGACAATCTTACAATAATTCGACAATAATGTAATATGTTTACCATTTTTAAGGTACCAGCTAAACCTCTTTGCAAGGATGTGCTTGGATCGCCAGTATCTGGCCATAAACCAGATTTCTACACAGCTGTCTGTAGACCTGATCCTGCGGTGTGTGTCGGATGAGAGCCTGCCGTTCGACCTCCGAGCGTCCTTCTGTCGCCTCATGCTCCACATGCACGTTGACCGGGATCCCCAGGAGTCCGTGGTGCCTGTTCGCTATGCCAGGCTCTGGACAGAAATCCCCACAAAGATCACAATTCATGAGTATGTTTGGAAAAAGGTCTTGAGGCTTTGGATAACTTGCGTTATCTTCTTTCTCTATTTCCAGATATGATTCTATAACAGACTCTTCCAGAAATGATATGAAGAGGAAATTTGCCCTGACAATGGAATTTGTTGAAGAATATTTGAAAGAAGTTGTAAACCAGCCCTTTCCTTTTGGGGATAAAGAAAAAAATAAACTGACATTTGAGGTACTTTGTCCCTCTAATATTTAGGATGTTTTCTCCCCCTCCCCGCTTTTTTTTTTTTATTAAGGTGGTCCACTTGGCTCGGAATCTTATATACTTTGGATTTTATAGTTTCAGTGAGTTATTAAGGCTAACAAGAACACTTCTGGCTATTTTAGACATTGTACAGGCCCCCATGTCATCATACTTTGAAAGATTAAGCAAATTTCAAGATGGAGGTAAGAATTTTGGGAAATGTGATAATATCATTGTGTGTTGACTTACGGCATTTTCTCATGCCAGGAAACAATGTGATGAGAACCATTCATGGGGTGGGAGAGATGATGACCCAGATGGTACTCAGTAGAGGCTCCATCTTCCCCATGAGCGTGCCGGATGTGCCACCCAGCATCCACCCGAGCAAGCAAGGGAGCCCCACCGAGCACGAGGATGTGACTGTGATGGACACCAAGCTGAAGATCATTGAGATTTTGCAGGTGTGTTGCCTAACAGAAGCTAGGTGACAAAGGAAATTTATGTTGTTCTTAATGTTTCTTATAGTTTATCCTGAGTGTCAGACTGGATTATAGGATCTCATATATGCTGTCAATATATAAGAAGGAGTTTGGAGAGGACAATGACAATGCGGAGACATCTGCCAGTGGATCTCCAGACACTTTACTACCATCAGGTATCTTTTTGTGACAGTATTTACTCTTTTTATAAAGAAGAGATTTTACCATTTATCTTTGCAGCTATTGTTCCTGATATAGATGAAATTGCAGCTCAGGCAGAAACTATGTTTGCGGGAAGGTATAGTAACATTTATATATCTTTATCTTACTGAGTCACTTTAGAAATGTTTTTGGTTTTATAGAAAAGAAAAAAATCCAGTTCAACTTGACGATGAAGGAGGCAGGACGTTTTTACGGGTCCTCATTCATCTGATCATGCACGACTACCCGCCTTTGCTGTCTGGAGCCCTGCAGCTGTTGTTTAAGCACTTCAGCCAGAGGGCAGAGGTTTTACAGGCATTTAAGCAGGTAAGATTGAAGAGCCCTCAATGCATCCACAGCTTCAACTAAGATTGAAATTCTTCTGTTTTAGGTGCAATTACTGGTGTCTAATCAAGACGTAGATAACTACAAGCAAATCAAGGCAGATCTAGACCAGCTTCGACTGACAGTAGAAAAGTCTGAGCTATGGGTGGAGAAGAGCAGCAACTATGAGAATGGAGAAATAGGGGAAAGTCAAGTGAAAGGTGGTGAAGAGCCAATTGAGGTTCGTTTCAAGATCTATTTCGAAATACTCCCGGCATAAAAGTACATATTTGTGTTCCTTTTAGGAATCAAACATTTTAAGTCCAGTGCAGGATGGAACAAAGAAACCTCAGATTGACAGCAACAAGAGCAATAACTACCGGATTGTAAAGGAGGTCGGCAGATACAAAATATTCTTATATAGGTTTATATTTGATGCTTTCCCTCTTCCTTTTAAAGATTTTGATCAGGCTAAGTAAACTCTGTGTGCAGAATAAAAAGTGTCGGAATCAACATCAACGATTACTGAAAAATATGGGGGCGCATTCGGTGGTGTTGGATCTTCTGCAGATACCCTATGAAAAGGTTAGTCCTGGTTATTTTTTGTTCTTTAGCTTGTTTCTATCATGTGCTATTCTTTAACTTACAGAATGATGAAAAGATGAATGAAGTAATGAATCTAGCCCATACATTTCTGCAGAATTTCTGTCGAGGAAATCCACAGAATCAAGTTCTTCTTCATAAACATCTGAATTTGTTTTTAACTCCAGGTGTAAGTATTTTAGTGGCTTCTAGTATTTCTAGAGAATTACAAGGGCATGTTCCTCTGTGTTTAGCTCCTTGAAGCAGAAACCATGCGGCACATCTTCATGAACAATTACCATCTGTGCAACGAAATTAGCGAGAGAGTTGTACAACACTTTGTGCACTGCATTGAGACACATGGCCGCCACGTGGAGTACCTGAGGTTTTTGCAAACAATTGTAAAAGCAGATGGTAAATATGTGAAGAAATGCCAGGATATGGTAATGACAGAGGTATGTTCTCAGTTTGCCTTTTATCAGCTTCACTGCTACATAGACTCTCTTATTATCATTTCAGTTGATAAATGGGGGTGAAGACGTGCTGATATTTTACAATGATAGAGCATCATTTCCAATCCTTCTCCATATGATGTGTTCAGAGAGAGACCGAGGGGATGAGAGTGGCCCCTTAGCCTACCACATCACCCTGGTGGAGTTGCTGGCAGCATGCACAGAGGGGAAAAATGTCTACACTGAAATCAAGTGTAATTCCCTTCTCCCGCTGGACGACATAGTGAGGGTGGTGACCCATGACGACTGCATCCCTGAGGTAAGCCTGGCAAAAGCTTAGCAGCTCTAATACTAACTTTCTTTTGTATTTGAAACTTGCACAGGTTAAAATTGCTTATGTGAACTTTGTTAATCACTGTTATGTTGACACTGAAGTGGAAATGAAAGAAATCTATACAAGTAACCACATTTGGAAATTATTTGAGAACTTCTTGGTGGATATGGCAAGGGTAAGTTAGATTTTGACTACTGAAGGGTGTCAAAACATATTGAGTTGTTTTATTTTCTCTCCAGGTTTGCAACACAACTACAGACAGGAAACATGCAGACATCTTTTTGGAAAAGTGTGTTACTGAGTCAATAATGAATATTGTGAGCGGCTTCTTTAATTCTCCCTTTTCAGACAATAGTACCAGCCTCCAGGTAAGTTAAACAATTGCAAAGCATTCTGTTGCTCTCTTTTTGCCTACCTTCTTTCTGGTTTTAGACACATCAGCCAGTTTTTATTCAGCTACTGCAATCTGCCTTCAGAATTTACAATTGCACCTGGCCAAACCCAGCGCAGAAAGCCTCAGTGGAATCCTGTATCAGAACTTTGGCTGAAGTGGGTAAGTCATAGTTTGAGTTTTACTTATTTTTAAGAGGGAAATATTTTAAATCTTTCTTTTTCAGCAAAAAATCGTGGAATTGCCATTCCAGTGGATTTGGACAGCCAAGTTAATACTCTTTTCATGAAGAGCCATTCAAATATGGTGCAGAGAGCAGCAATGGGTTGGAGACTATCAGCTCGCTCTGGGCCACGCTTTAAGGAAGCTCTTGGAGGGCCTGCTTGGGATTACAGAAATATTATTGAAAAGTTACAGGTACATGAAAGCGTGAAATAGCATTAATATTTTCATGTGGGTTCTCTTGTGTTTCATTCCCTAGGATGTAGTGGCCTCCTTGGAGCACCAGTTCAGCCCAATGATGCAGGCTGAATTCTCAGTGTTGGTTGATGTATTGTACAGTCCAGAACTGCTGTTCCCTGAGGGAAGCGATGCAAGAATAAGATGTGGCGCTTTCATGTCGAAGTAAGTGGATCCAATCTGAGATTCTGCTAGTGGTCTTTCTAAAGGTCTCATGTTTTGCTTTAAGGTTGATTAATCATACAAAGAAACTAATGGAGAAAGAAGAAAAACTGTGCATTAAAATTCTTCAGACATTACGAGAAATGTTAGAGAAGAAAGACAGCTTTGTGGAAGAGGTATTTTTTTAAAAAACTTTATTATTTAAAAACTTACTCCTGCGGGTCCTCCTGTAATGACTAGATTAAGTGGTCCAAAGAAAATGACTGCATTTCTGTGCATGCTGATTGTCTTTGGCATTCTGCGACCTGACTGCTTAACAGTGGAAGTGATTTGGGGACATGGAAAAAGCTGACATTGTGATCTTCTCACTCCTCCTTCTCTAGCCTGCTAAAGCTGTAAGTAAACAGGTGTGTGGTCAGGTCTTGTCAACAAAGTCTGTGGGAAGCATCTTCTTTTCTTATGGAAGCTACATGTCTTCTTCTCATCCTTTATTATGTTTAATTCTGAAATGGTTGGCAAATACCACTATGGCTTTTCTGTCACATCTGGAAGATGTGTAGTCTTATTTTATGAGAAGGAGTAAAAGGATGGTGGGTGGAGTAGCCTGGTTGTAATTATAGTGTACGTTTATTTGGAAAGACTAGCATATTAGTATGCAGTGGCTAGATTAATTAAACTCAGCTGGCATAATTCAATATGGTTAGTTCCTGTAAAAGCAAACTGTCTTTAAACTCTTGAGGTTTGCTATAAAGCTTATGATGAGAGCAACATTTTGAATGTCTCTTCCTCCCATATGAATTACAAAGGCACTTAAAAGCTGTCCTTTTAAAAATTTGTTTCCCTTCTCTCCCCACCCCCACCCCCCACCACACACACACACACACACACACACACACACACACACACACACACAAAACCCTTATCTACTTGTTAACAAAATAAATTCTGGGATCTTTTTTTAGGAAGATGAGGGCTTTTTTAACTAACATATTTTGTGAACCATAATTTCCATGAAGTTGTTTATAATTTTGAGTTTCTACACATCAAGTAGTGTGAGGTATCCATGGAAACTGTCTAGCCTATATTCAGTGCACTGGACCGCCTTCCCACACAGGTCAAGACTCAAACAGTTCCAGATACTAGCTTGATTTATTGTGCCCTAAACATTAGACAGTTTTAAAAGGAAATTGGCTCCTAATTGACACATACAATTTCATGTTTAATTAGCAATTTGAGCCTGTCTACATTTTACTAACAGATGTAACATTCAAAACGTGCCATTCTAATATATCTGTTGCACAGATGCACCTAAATGCAGAACTTTATGAAATAGCAGCTCAGCTGCTTAGCAAAAATTTGGACAGAACTGACATTATTTTCCTTAAGAGATGTACTTTAATGTTATTTAAGGAGTGATTTTCCTTAACCAATCTAATGGATTTATTTTATATTTTGGTAACAGCTTTATTGAGATATTCACATACTATAAAATTCACCCTACAAAAGTGTACAATTTAGTGTTTTTTGGTTTATTTACAGATTTACAACCAATACTGCTGTTTAATTTTAGAACATTTTCATCACCCCTAAAAGAAACCCCATGCCTCTTAGCAGTCACTCTTCATTCTTCCCAGCCCCAGCCCTTGGCTATCTATTTTCTGTCTCTTTTTGTCTCTATGAATTTGCCTCTTCTGGACATTTCATATAAATGGAATCATACAATATGTGGTCTTTTGTGACTGCCTCCCTTCACTTGGCATAATGTTTTCAAGGCTCATACATGTTCTAGCAGGTGTCAGCACTTCAGTCCCATTTTATTGCCAAATAATATTCTATTATGTGCATATACCACATTGTGTTTATCCAGTCATCATTTGGTGGACATTTGGATTGTCTCTACTATTATGGATCATGCCACAATGAACATTCTGTACAAGTTCTTGTGTGGACCTCTGTTTTAATTTCTTTAGGGTAAATACTTAGGAGTGGAATTGCCGGAATGTATGGTAACTCTACGTTTAATTTTTTGGAACTGCCAAGTGGCTGCACCATTTTCTATTCCCATTAGCAGTGTATGAGGGTCCCAATTTCTCCACATCCTCACCAACATGTGTTATTGTTCAGATCACAATGTCAGCTTTTTCCGTGTCCCCAGATCACTTATTTTAGCCATTCTAGTGGGTGTGAGATGGTATCAAGGGGCAACTTTTTTTAAAAGGAGAGAAATTTAATATTGTCCATGGTTCATAAATTAGTTCAATGTGTGTCTCTTACTTGTTTGCTTTTCCATTACTCTTGATTTGTAAGATAAATATACCTCTCATCTCTATCAATATTGTCACTTTCCTTACTAATTTTAATGTAGGGGCCTATGATATCAAAATTTACAGTAGTGAATTGGGCTACATATAGAAAATGTATCATGAAAAAGGGAAAACACTGAAATAACTGTTCGATTGCAAAGGTTAAATCTCTAAATTTCTGTATGTTTTCATCTTACTTGACTTTAACTAGAAAACAGGTATAATAGTGATGCCACATACTGGGAAGCAATGAGTATTTGATACAATGCCAGATTAAAAGGTGTACTTATTTTTTCGTTCAATATAGTTCATCAATCATAAAATACCATCAATCATAAATAAGGCATACCATAATTTTATGTATCCCTAAAAATAAATAAATGCTGCCAATTAAACTAAAGCACACCATGGATTTTAAAGTGACCTGTAATTTAGAAATGTTAAAACATGCAGGAGAGAAATGGGTGTGTTAGAATCAATGAAATAAAGCAGAAAAGAGATGTGCTTGCTCAGTGTTTTTTGAAGGCAACCCAGTCATTTATGCTTACCAACACCCAGGGGAGATAGCAAGAATCTTCATACTTCAAAGACCTAATTCATTTTACAAATATGCATCAATATCCATGAGTACAAAAATAGATATACGTATATATTACACACATACACACTGACATACACACACACACACACACACACACACACACAGAGACAGAGAGAGAAGAGTAGAGAGATATTCATTGACTCATTCTTCCACACCTTAGGAGTATTAGATCAGCATCAGCAACCTGTAGTTCACTGAAATGATTCTTCCTCTCTTCAATTCACTGATTCAGAAAAGCTGGTTTACCTCAAATAATGTTTATTAAATACTTTAAGCTTTCTTTTCAGCCTGAGAATGTTTCATCTTGTTTTTTCCAGAAGCTAATTTCAATAGGTGAATCACAAACCTGTGAAAATCCACATTTATAATTCAGAGGCTAGCACCACAGTACTACCAAGCGGCTATGCTTCCTTACCAGCAAATGTGCTTTGCATGTTATTAAAAATAAACGTTTACTTTCTTAGTGCCCCGGATTATAGTTACAGTTCTAAATGCATTAAAGTAGTGAAATATCTATCACGGTGTATGCCACAGGGAATCAAACTGATTTCCAAAATAACATTCATAAGACCATAATAAGTCTAATAAAGCCTTTCTTAAAAAGACCCTTTCTAAGGTAAGCATTTGGTACTTGGCCCCTTTAATTAGCTCAGGCATCTCTAGGTTTGTTTGAACTGAGACCTCATTTTCTTTTAGTAATAATTGTGTTACTGCTTTGAAATGTTGATGAAAATTTAAAGGATTTCTATTTTTCATTAGTTCTAAATCATTGTCTCATAGTTTTCTCTCTGCAAAATTCTTTGAAAATTGTGGTTTACATGTAGAACACAATTAGGAGCTCATGGGAGCAGATAATTGCTCATATTAAAGTAGGCCAAATATGTGGCCTCCTGGACAAATAGATGCAAGAAATGATTAAGATTAGATTTATATAATTTTTAATGTAGCAATGAACACTAAAGAAATGAAATGATTTATTTCATGAGGAAAAATGAGGTAAAAGAATTATCTTTATCTTCTATTATAAATTATGACACATTCAAACATATTTTAAAAGAGAATAGTGAATTTGTATCTCTTCAAATTGACATATTCACATAATATTAGGAATTATGTTGCTGAGTCAGATCCTTGTATGACGTGCAGCCTTAAGGTGGTTTCTTTGTTTTTTAGTAAAATACGAAAATCCTATTGCAGTAGACATATTGTAGCAGGGGGATAACCTGGACTGGACTTTTGGGATATTAGTGTGTTCTCTTGCATTAGGCTACATTTGTGATCATTAATTAGTATTTTACCTTCTAATCTTTCAGGCTAAATATTGAAATTGTCTGTCTTTTAAGTTTTATAACATTTTGCTTGCTGGATTTCAACACAATTTCCTTCTTTCAGCCGACCATAGGTAATGAGTTTTGTGTGCTAATTTTTTTTTTTTTTTTTTTTTTTTGAGACAGGATTCCTACTCCCAGGCTGGACAGGGTCTCCCAGGCTGGAGTGCAGTGTGCAATCATGCCTCACTGCAGCCTTGATTTCCCAGGCTCAAGCGATCCTCCCACCTCAGCCTCCTAGTAGTTGGGACCACAGGCGTATGTCACCACACCCAGATTATTTTCCTATTTTTATTAGAGATGAAGTCTTGCTAAGTTTCCCAGGCCAGTCGTAAACTCCTGAGCTCAAGTGATCCTCCTGCCTGGGCCTCCTGAGTAACTGGGACCATAGGTGTATGTTATCACACCAGGCTAATTTTTTTTTTTTTAATTTGGTAGAGAAGAGGTCTCCCTATATTGCCTAGGCTGGTCTTGAACTCCTGGGCTCAAGAAATCCTTCTGCCTTGGCCTCCTAAAGTGCTGGGATTACAGGCATGAGCCAGTAATACAATGTAATATTTACATATTAAGTATTTTTAGTACAAGGCTGGGCATCTTGTATTTTTAGTACTATGCTAAATATTTGAATATTTTTAGTACAAGGCTGAGTGCCTTGTAGTTTTAGTATTAATACAAGGCACCCAGCCTTGTACTAAAAATATGTAATATGCAAGTAACATTGAATAAATCTCAAATGTTTTCCAAAGTTATCAGACATGATATACAACAAATATCAGCCATCCTTGAATAGGTTGGCACTCAGCATCAAATTTTGTTGATAAATTGAGTGATCTCTCATTCAAAATCATTGATTCATACATTCAGTCAAAAATATTTATTGAGTACTTAGTTTGCTAGCTTTGGGGCTAGGTGTTGGAATCAATGGTCAGCCAAAAAGGAAAAAAAGAAAGGTATAGTTCCTGTCCTCATGGTACTTATAATCTAATAGAGGGTGATAGAAATCATTGAAAGATTGGTATAAATAAATATACAGCTAAAGCACATGGTGATATACATGCTATTATAAGAGGACTTAATGAGAATTGACTTGGTGCGGTTAGAGAGGATGACTCTGAGGAAGATATGGTTGAGCTGAGATCTAAAGGTTAAGTAGGAATTAAGTAAAGCCAGGAGGACTCAGGGTCGGGGGACAGAAAGCATGGCTGGTGAAAGAGAACATCATCTGTTAATGTCTTGAAGCAGAAGGGAGCATGATAAGACACTAAGAAGCTGTGTGGCAGAAGGAAGATGTGGATTGTTCAGAAGACAATGAGACAGTGGCTCAAATCTGTAGGTGTTGCATTGTGTATCATCCCCTAAAGTAATGCTATGGATTTTAGCCAGGATTCAAAGAGAGCTGGAAAGTAACAGAACATCCTATGTAGGAAGCTGTCATCATGATGTCTAATAGTTCTTGAGCATTTTCTTTTCCTATAATATTGAATTTTTATGAAGAAATATATACAACATAAATTTTAGCTATAAAGCATTAAATATAATAAAGACTCATGACCTCAGCCAAATGAAGAATGAGAACATTACCTGTAACTTGTGTCTACATATGTGTTCTGGCCTCCCCTTCCAGAGGTAGCTCACGTTTTGAATACCATACTGCATATCTTCTAGGACTTCCCTTTTTTTCCCTGTCATCATTCTATTTCTAACATTCATGAAAGTAGTTGTGTGTTACGGTGAGGCTCTGTTTAATCCATGTTTACTACTCTATAATATTCCAGTTTGGGAATATTCTATAATTTATTTGTCAATTTTCCTGTCACTTGTTATTTGGGTTGATTCCAGGTGATGTTTTGCTTGTTGTTTGTTTTGCTATTGCTATCATGCAGATATAAATGTCTAGGATGGGATACTATTTGTTTCCTTGAGCATGTTTCCCCTGGGAGTGAAATTGGTGGCTGAGAGCATACATTGATGTGATTTCCAAAGTAGTTGTACCAATTTGCATCCCACATTCTCTTGATCCATGTCCTCTTCAACACTTGATTTTGTAAGACTTCTTAATTTTTGTCAATTTATTGGGTATAAAATGGTGTCTCCACCATTTTATTAGCATTTCTTTGATTACCAATGAAGGTGAGCATTTTTTTTCATGTTTATTGGCTGTATGTGTTTCTTATATGAAATGCCAGTTCAGTTCTTCTGTCAGCTTTTCTACAAGATTCTTAATGATTTATAAACACTCTTTGTATAGTCATGTATTCTGAATACCAGTCATCTGTTGTTTTGCAAGCCTCTGAATGTTAAGTGAGCAATGACTTAGAGGGGCATCCTGTGGATATGGAGAGACATATGGATATGTGTTAGGAAGCACAGCCTTTCCACTAATGAACAATTGTTGCTGATAATAACTTTATAAATATACTTAATACATTTCTTGTGTTAAAACTAAATAGGAGGGAAAATAGCTCTTTTCCCACAGAACATGGAATATTGGTTTTCCATTTAACACTACTTCAAGGAAAGGCTGTCTAAATTATCTTCTGAAGAATTCTGCTTTGTACATGTAATAGGGGTGATTGAAACCTATCCACAAGTAAGTGTTATTTTTAAGAAATTGTAGCATACTGATCAAATTGGCTTCAAAGTAGTCTTTCACAAAATGAATGCTGTTTTTCATTTGCCTTCTCTTGAAAAATTATAGAAGGTTGGAGCTGGATATTGATGTCAGCTGTGAAAACCATGGCTGTCTTGTGGCACTGGGCATTGTAATGTCCTCTTTATGTCATCAATTGTACAAGTCTTCCCCAGATTGAAACTTATTAATGCTTTCCTTTAAACATAAAATAAAATATTACAGTAGCTGTTTATTCAGTACTTGCTATGGGCCAAGAACATAAAGCTTCTCCTATTTAATTTCCTAATCCTTAAATAGCCTTGCAGTGTAAATATTATTATCCACAGATGGGGAAACTGAGCCTTGGGGCAGTTAATTAAAATTCTTTAGATCACAAAGCCAATAAGTGGAAGAACCCAGACTCAAACCAATCACATTACTCTCTGAGACATCATTTCCACTAAGGTCCACTAACGTGCATTGTCATTGCCAATGCCGGGAGCATTCATAAACTGAACTTCTTATGTATTAAAGTGTGTATAGATATTATCTCATTTAATTCTCAAGGTTTCCCTTTGGAGTTGTGCCATGTAGAACTCCTCTATTCCATGGATTCCATAGACTGTCCTATCTGAGGAACTTCTAAATGTATTCTGAATTTATTAAAATTTAGCTTCATACATATTTTGTCAAATATTGCATTGATTGATAAGTAATACCAGTGCCAGTTTTCTTCCTCTCTTTTAAGAATAATCTATTTCTAGTATTTTGGGGAAAAATAATGAGGTCTTTGTCTCTCACTTAATCCGTGTGTGTGTGTGTGTGTGTGTGTGTGTGTTGGTGGGGGGCAGTGGGTCTTCTACCCCATTGTTTCCTTGCCAGCTCTTCGGAGCCATGCACTCGTCTCACTGCCCTGTGAACCAGCCACACTCTCTTGTTTGTGGGTCAGGAGGTCACAGCTTGAAGATCAAGGACTGCACTACTGTTGAGAATGCAAGAAACTCCATAGAAACAGGAAGGCCAATATAGAGCAGGATAGTGCTGGTGATATGTCCCCGTATGTATTGTTCCTCATCTCCTGTGACACCACCTTCCAAAGTTGTGCCTGTCTTCACTAAATGATTATGGAAATATAACAGACATCACAGAATCTGGGGATAGAACTTTAAAACAGCAAACTAGTTATGACTTTCCCCATTGTCTAGGAGGAAGACCTTTCTCCCACTGAAGTTCATATTGCTATTCAGATCAGTGTCAGTCTTCTCATTTATTTAAATCTCATTCCATCTCCTGCTCTTTCCTCTTGTACTCTCTGGGATGCACTGTAAGCTGAGTCCATTACTGAGTTACATACTTTGCCTTACCCCCCACTCAGCAACATAGTCTTTGCAGAAGCTTTGAAATTACCTCTTGAAGTTCCATTTTCCCCAGTCTTTGGTGAGCATGCACACGCCTGCACTGACAGCACTGATTTCATTCTTTTCAGTAACAAACAGTACTCTAGTAGGTTTTTATACTGTGTACCAGGGACTATGGGCTTCACTTTAATGATTGTGTGCCACTGTCTTTGAGTGTGATTTTATGAGGCACTGATTTATGTTATGTGAATACAGTCATTTTCCTTCATTAAGGAGATGGTATCTAAAGCTTGTCTGCTCACTTCTTGCTTACTTACCCTCCTCTCAGCTTAAAGTCAGAAGACTGCTTATTCTGAAAACTAAACAATTACAAGCAGTAAAATCCATTCTTAAGTCCTATTGGTGAGGGATTGCATAAGTTCTCAAACTCTGAATTTCAGCAAACCCTGTATTTAAAATGGTTGAGGTAGAAGGGTCTGTTGGGTTTCATGTTAGTTAGTATGCTTCCTGGAATTCAAATACTGGGAGGTTTTAATTAATGCCCCAAGGAAAACAAATACAGTTTGCTTTATTCCTTGCTATCTATGGAGTATAGAATCATCTCCTAACAAAACCTTCTCAGCAACCCTGTTTGTCTTGAGGCTAGGATATTTGATAAACTCAGAGTGGTTATTGAAGTCACTCTTTCATTCAGCAGCAGCATCAAATATTTAAACCTCATCATTTACTGTTTAAACATTTAATTTTCACCAATGGAATCAAATGGTCTGGTGAGGATTATTTATATTGGAAAACAGTGCCATATGTTTCAACTCCACATATCTGAAAATTCTTTCAGCATATGCTGCAGAATTGCTTTTTGCATCCACTTTTCTACTTCCTGACACATGGTAGAAATGTAATAAATGTCTTTACAATCAATAAAAACAAGGAAAGAAGAAATTTGGAAGTAGGTTGCCATTATGGTGAATGAATATTTGGATCTAACATTTTCCACAGTCTTGTTTTTTCACAAGGCTCTTTACTAGAATCATTGAGACATCATATATTTTTCAAGATTGTAATGAGTATGTCATTGTGTTGATGAGAAGAGCATCTTCTGAGTGCACATAACTAGTCCTGTTGAAATTTGTGTTTCCTGTCTTAAGAAAGCTAGGCAAAGGCAACAGGGAGAGAAATTGACTTACAACTTCTTGGACAGGGAGACTAAGATGTTCAAATGATTAAACAGCTAGATTATAGGAGATTGACCATATTCTCCCGAAGGAGTTATCTGAAAATATAGTTGATTATAACGATGGACAGAATATCACTCCACAAAGATACAGTTGTTACATTAATGTATTGAAATGAGAAATGTACCTTTTTACCCCTGGCAATTCAAATGAGGAAAAATACCTAATCAGACGTATTGTTACTAAGCCAAAAGGTTACAGAAACACAAATTATGCTAATACCAAGTTTAATGTTAAAATGGGACTATGGGGAGACTAACAGGTACCTATCATCACCTCCTTGTAGATCTTGTCTCAGCTGATTGGTAGCTTATCATGAATCTTTGAGGATAAGTCTTAAATTGGGCATCCTTAGTTTGCAGTTTTTATTACATTTTGAATTTCTAGTTGAGGACTTAGTTTTCTAGGATGCTGGTTGTGTTTTTTCATGATATCTTGATTATATTTTACATAATGAAAAAATATTACTTTAGTAAATTGTTTTTCTAAGGGGATGGGAATGAATGTGGGTAGCTATACCTCAAATATCACACATCCTTGAAGTCTTCATTCCTAAGGCTATTAACTCCCCATTAAGGCAAACAGAGTTGTGCTTTCTCAAAAATGAAACAAAATTTTAGTCCTTTCTAGGATGCATAAATTTGATTATCCTTTCTATCCATGAAAGGCAATGATTTCTGAACTTTTTAATTTTTGATGCATTGGACTCGGTGTAACAGGGAGTGGGTGGGAAAAACCCAATCCTCCCAGATATTCACAAACCATCAGCAGGACTTCTCTGGCCACAAAAGATGTCTTTTTATGGAGATATTTTGTTGTAATTTCAGAAGGTGGTTGTTAGTTTTCTTGGCTACATTACATTTAGCACATCTGGGATGTGTTCACATGAAGACATTGGCTAAAAGTAGTGTCTTGTGGCCTGGAATTGACTCTGATATTGAAAAGGCTGTAAAGGACATTCCTTGCTTGTCCTCACTCAGCAAAGAGACCTTCCATGGGAGGTGCATCAGGAATGCATTTTGGATTTGAAGAACCAGCACAGAAGTCAAACTTCTCAACTGTGGTGAAATTCTTTTCATAATGGCCTAATGTGCTTTTAGTTCTTCCCTCATTTCTGCCATGGCAATTATAGCTCTGAGACAATTATTTGCAACCCTGGCACCAGAATTTCTGACAATGATTCTGCAGTTACTTTTGAATTAAAGTAATTTGGGGAAATGACTCACATTTAAGCTACCACCACTGCACAGATAGTGCAAACTATCAAGAATGCCCCAAAAGCAAATTGGGACACAGTACATGTCTCTCACCGCTTAAGTCAGAACTGGATAGTTGACAAGAGAAGTCAGTTTCTGCTGAACTTGTGATGTAGCAATATCTGAATTTTTTTATTCTTAAATGAAGATTACTAAGACATAACAGAATCTTGTTCTGTTTATACCTATTCATTAATCATTTTTAGCACCAGAGTTTGTCTTAGCACAAAACTCTGAAGTTTGAACCAAGACAGAATTTGTTCCAACTTTAGTTGAAGTTGTAAGGGTACATTTTATATAGTGAAGTATATTCATGCTTTAGGGTGACTTTGCCATGTTAGCTAATAAGTATATAATTCTAAGGACTGATTAATAGTTAAAAAGCTAGGATTTAGGGGCAGTTTATCATTTATTATTTTTCACATTTTCTTAATATACTGGAAATTTATTTCACTTTTGTGGGAAGGTTTGGTATAACATAAGAAAGTGTCTGCAAAAGCACTTTGCAAGTTGTAGACTGTTCCCATGATCTGGATAATATTAATACTAGCAGGGATAACATCAACAATGTACAACTTTTATAGCACTTACTATGTGTTTGGAACTGTTCCAAGTACTTTCAGTAAATTTTAACTATTTAATTATCACAGAAATCCTCTGAGAGTAGATATTAACAATTTCATTTGACAATTGAGGGACTGAGGCCCAGAGTGATGAAGTAACTTGTTTAAGATCCCCAGTTAGTATATGGCATAGAGGGGATTTAAACCCAGGCAGAGTGGCTTCAGAGTTGACAACAGAAAAATAGGAAGCCCCTGCCTTTTCTATGGCAGTCTGAATATTACATGGTGAGGAAATAGATGCTTCTAATGGGGCTATAATTGAATAAGAAGAGTGTTACTCGTTTGATTTTGATGTCTATGAATCTGATAGGCACTGTGATTATATCTGCCGAAGAGAATTTAAAAATAATCACAAATATGATGCTTATTTTTATTTGGTGTGACATAATTCTACTCTTTGGTTGGTTTTCAATAGTTTCATTATTCTAGCAGTATAAACGGCATTTTAAAAAGTAAATGGTAAAAAAGTTTTCTATTTCATCTTTAAAAAAATTTATTTGTTTATCTGTTGGTTGGGTTCTTGTAGCAGTGTGATAAATGGTGTGATTAAAAGATTCTTCCAGGGCCAGGTTCATGTCTGTAATCCCAGAACTTTGGGAGGCCAAGGTGAGAGGGTTGCTTGAGGCCAGGAGTGTGAGGTTGCAATGAGCTATGATTGTGCCACTGTACTCCAGCCTGGGCAACACAACAAGACCCTATCTCTAAATAATAATAGAAATAATAATACATAAAAGGTTCTTGCAGAGACTAAAAGGGGAGCTAGTTCTCAAGGGTTCAGTCCTCTTCACAATAGGTTCCCTTTCAGACAGTGATGCTGACTTGTGCAATTTCAAGAAAAAGTCCTGGATTTTCACACTGTCAGCTTTAGTTATTACAGGTGGGCCAACTGTCTTCTACAGGGTTAGAGTGAGTGGTCTGTAGAGGTGAGATCCATGAATAGTACAACAAACTGAGCTACTCTTTAAAAAAATGAGTGCTTCAGTTAATGTGACCTCATATTTTTCTCCCCAACTTATAACTTCAACCCTGTAGTTTATGGGTCTAAAAGATTTTTCATAGCATCTCCTTCTACTATAATGAGAGTCGCAGTAATTACCCAAAGGCGTTGACTCCAAAGAAAAGCTTTGTTTTGTTTTTCCTTTCCTTTTGGAAGAAATTTTCTTTGGCCAGGTGAATTTAATTCAACTCAAAGGACTTTCTCTTAAAAAAAGAAACAGTAAGGACGATTTTCATGTCTTATGTTTCTTCTAGGTGCTGCACTTAAGTGTTATCAGGAATAGTAAATAGTAGAGTTGTATTCCTTGGTAGAATAAGCTGTTATACTTCACTGTTTCTTTTGAGACTAGTCACCACCTTTACTTACTACACCCCATTATGAAGAGGTCTTAAAGAAAGAAAACATGAAATAGGAAGCAATAATAACTGTCTATGTTCTAAGAATTTAAGTACCAATAAATAAAAGTTGTTACAAGGATAAACAAACTCCAGACACTCTGAGTGTCTATTAGAATTCTTGGCACTGACCGGGCACGGTGGCTCATGCCTGTAATCCCAGCACTTTGGGAGGCTGAGGCCGGCAGATTGCCTGAGGTCAGGAGTTCGAGACCAGCTCTGGCCAACATGGTGAAATCCAGTCTGTACTAAAAATACAAAAAACAAAACAAAACAAACAAAAAAAATTAGCCAGGCGTGGTGGTGTGTGCCTGTAATCCCAGCTACTCGGGAGGCTGAGGCAGGGGAATTGCTTGAACCAGGGAGGTGGAGGTTGCAGTGAGCTGAGATTGTACCACTGCACTCCAGCCTGGGCAACAGAGTGAGACTCCGTTTCAAAAAAAAAAAAAAAAAAAATTCTTGGCACTATGACATTTAGGACAT